TTTTTACACCTTCTGATTTGGCCAACTTTCTTTCATTCATTTATTTATTTGGAGGCAGGGTCTTGCTCTGTCACCCAGCAGTGATGAAACCATAGTTTACTGTAACCTTGAACACGTGGGCTCAAGCAATTCTCCCGTCTCAGCTTACTGAGTAGCTAGGACTACAGGCATATACCACCATGCCTGGCCAATGAAACAGTGTCTCACTCTGTCCAGGCTGGAGTATAGTGGCTCCACTCACTGCAGCCTCAGTCTCCTAGATCAAGTGATCCTCCCACTTCAGCCACCCGAGTAGCTGGGACTACAGGCATACGCCACCACACCTGGCTAATTTTTAAATTGTTTTAAGAGACAAGGTCTCACTATGTTGCCCAGGCTGGTCTCGATCTCCTGAGCTCAAGTGATCCTCCCATCTCAGCCTCCCAAAGTGCTGGGATTGTAGGCGTGAGTCACTGCACCTGGCCTGGTTTTATTTTTGGAGAGATGGGGTCTTGCTATGTTGCCCAGGCTGGTCTCAAACTCCTGGGCTCGAGTGATCCTCCTGCCTCAGCTTCCCAAAATGTTGGAATTACAGGCTTTAGGCACTGTGCTTGGCCTTGGCCAACTTTCTCTCCGTAGGTGAATAACAATTTTAGATGTGATTCTGTTGCTAAACTTCACAAACATGGGCAAGGAAGCCTAGTCTCAATTGTAGACCACTGGTTAGAAAAGGAAACAGCAGGGCCGGGCGTGGTGGTTCACGCCTGTAATCCCAGCACTTTGGGAGGCTGAGGTGGGTGGATTACTTGAGGTCAGGAGTTTGAGAACCAGCCTGGCCAACATGGTGAAACCCCATCTCTACTAAAAATACAAAAATTAGCTGGGCGTGGTGGCATGCACCGGTAATCCCAGCTACTCGGGAGGCTGAGACAGGAGAATCGCTTGAACCCGGGAGGCGGAGGTTGCAGTGAGCCGAGATCGTGCCACTGCACTCCAGCCTGGGCAACAGAGCGAGACTTTGTCTCCAAAAAAAAAGAGGAAGTAGCAGAGCCGGTTCTTTGAGTGCCAGCTTTCAAATAGATACATTAATCTCAACCTAGTTTTATCAATTATTTATTAATAAGCACTCCCAAAGTGCACAAAAGTTCTTAAGTTCTTTCTAATTCTGATCTTGTTTATACTCTTCTTTGGTAAGGTTTCTTTGGCAAGGTGAAAAATAACCTGACACATAGAGATGGGATTGCTGGATTCTAGTTTTGTTTGTCTGTTACTAGCTTCCTAAAAAGGTCTCAGAAGTCCCTTTGTTTGCTCATCTGTCATATGAGATAAGAGTATTTGCCTTCTCATCCTAAAGGTTACGTAGATTTAAAAAGTTATTCTGGGAGAATTAGAAGCACTTTCAGTTGAAAGACATTATTTTACAGCAGTCCTCTATCATAGATAGGTACTGAAATATCTATTATTGATGCGATTTAAGTATTAATGGCAAGACTTATAGAAAATTATTAAAAAAGTTTGAATAATTTATATAACATGAGGTACTCCAATTAATCAAATGGTATGCCTCTACTTAGATCTTTTCGGACCTGTTTATAGTTTCTACAAGGGCAAATGGAGATAGCATGGTTAAGGATGTCATTCATAGTGTTATTGGAAAGGACAATAGTATATCATTGTTAAATATCATTTAGTCTGGCCTTTTTGTTTGACTGATGAAGCTGAGACCCAGAAAGTGTAAAAGACACATCTGAGGTCCAACAATGTCTGTGGTAGAACTAGAGGCCGCCACCCGGGTTTCTCACTCCCCATCCAAGTTTCTCTACACTTAGAGGGTGCGTTGTCTTACTCTCAGTTTCCCGCTTTAGTCAGAAAAGATCACTGGCTCTGGATTCTCTTCATTCCTTCTTGTTGGCAAGTGGGGTTGGGAGGAGGGAAGTGAGCAAAAGGCAGGCCTTAAAGAAATTGACATGTCTTCTGCAGCTTATGTTTTTTCTTCCACTTTTATCTGGAGTGTTCTGAACTCCAACATGAAGTGACTTGAATGTGAGAAGCGACTCAGTCAGTGATGGCATTCAGGGAAGCTGCTTTTAAAACCACCTAGGTTGGTTCATACATAGCAAGCTGCTGGCACTTCCTTAGCCCCATACCCCCTGATTGGTCCCCACCCCATCCTGCCATCGGCCTGTTTACCATGTTGGCTTTTTGGTGAAGAGACTGCACAGGGCAGAAAAATTATTAAAATCCTTCCTGGCTTTTTTCCTGAACAATCCTGAATGCTACTTCAGCAATTATAGGAGGAAAAATAAAATTATTTTCCCCTTGCTTCCTATATAATTTAGGACCACTAGAAAACTCTGTGATCCCAAGTTATTCTGTTTCTCTCTGATACCAATTTTTCTGATAACAGAAAATTATCCCTGTGTATACTTTAGTAAAGGGTCTGAGGGTGGTTTTTCTAGAGACTGAGAATGACCCAGAGTTGTTTCAGTTTGAATCATTTCTATTGTTCTGCTTCCACATTTCACTGACTCTTTCCTCTGTCATCTCCATTTTGTCCTTAAGCCCATTCAGTGAATTAAAAAAATTCAGATACTGTATTTCTGTTCAAAAATTTCCACTTAAATTTTTTTTTTCAGTTTCTCTTCTGAGATTTACTGTTTTCCCCTTCATTTTGAGCATATTTTCTTTTTTTTTTTTCTTTTTTTGAGACGGAGTCTCGTTCTGTCGCCAGGCTGGAGTGCAGTAGCTGAATCTCGGCTCACTGCAAGCTCTGCCTCCCGGATTCAGGCGATTCTCCTGCCTCAGCCTCTCAAGTAGCTGGGACTACAGGCGCGCGCCACAACACCCGGCTAATTTTTGTATTTTTAGTAGAGACGGGGTTTCACCATGTTGGTCAGAATGGTCCCGATCTCCTGATCTCGTGATCCGCCTGCCTCGGCCACCCAAAGTGCTGAGATTACAGGCATGAGCCACCGTGTCCGGCCTTGAGCATATTTTCTTTTACCTCATTGATCTTAGTTATAATAGCTCTGTTAATATCTTTGTCTGAGAATTTCAGCATCTGGGTTGTCTTGGAGTTGCCCTCTGCTGATTGTCTTTTCCTTTGCAAATTGCAAATGGGTTTAATTTTTCTAGGTGTTTTTTGTTTGTTTGTTTGTTTTTGTTTTGTTTTGTTTTGAGACAGGGTTTCACTCAGTCGCCCAGGCTGGAGTGCAGTGGTGTGGACATGGCTCACTGCAGCCTTGACTACTGGGCTGAAGTGATCCTCCTGCCTCAGCCTCTCAGGTAGCTGGGACCACAGGCATGTATCACCACACCTGGCTAATTTTTTTAAATTTATTTTCATTTTTTGTAGAGACAGTGTCTCACTGTGTTGCCCAGGCTGGTCTCAAAAACACTTTGGGCTCAGATGATCCTCCTGTCTTGGCCTCCCAAAGTGCCAGGATTACAGGCATGAGCCACCGTGTCCAGATGCTTTTTCTAGTTCTTTATGTAATTTGGAATTGTATTCTTCACACTGTGAATGTTGTATTGTGGAGACTTTGGTTTCTGTTGATGTTTTTAATTTAGTAGACAATAACTCAGACTCAAAACTGCAAACTCTGTCACACCTGCAGTGGGTCGCAGTTCAAATTTCAGTTCAGTTCTTTTCTCTTTAACTGAGGTCTTTGGATTCTGCCCTATGCTTGCATGGCTCAGGGTTCAGCCAGAGACTGGGTAGAATTTACACACAGAACCTGAGACTCTCCTTTTCTAGCTCTTTTTTTTCTTACTTCCATGATCTGTGGCTGCTCTGGGCTATTTCTTCAGGACAGAAAGCCTAGGGTTTGTTTTTTGATTGGAACTTCAGCTAGACCAGCCTCAGGCTAGAGATCCAAAAATGAGGAGTTCATTCCATGTCAGCCCTTTCTTCCAACTTTCAACTTATTTTCAAAATCTGCCAGCCCTTGTTCACTTCAGATAGTTTTTGTGTTTTATCCAGAGTATAGTTGTTGTCTGTGGGAGGGTCATACTGAAAGCAGAATTTCTTACTGACATTTTTATCTATTATCAAAGTGTTTGGGGGACAAAAATGTTCACTTGAGCTTGTTTTGTAAGCTTGGGCAAGTCTCCTTTCCTCTCTGGGACCCACTTGCTCCTCTGGGAAAGGAGGTGGTTGGACTCTGTGATCTGTAAGGATCCTTCAGTCTCTGCTTCTAGGCAGACAGACACGTACACACATACTACCACCACTATCACCACCAACAGTAACAGAAACAATAAGTGCCAGAAGAGATGCTTGAGGGAAGTGATGAGGATGGATCTGTCATGGTGGAAAGCTCTCTGAAGCAGCATCACTAAGGAATTTGAGGATGTTTACAGTCATCCTCTTGTTTTGGGGACAGAGGGCAAGTACGCTGAGGAAGCAAGAAGTAAATGGCATTCAGAAGAAAGAAATCAGTTACTGCTTACTTCTACCCCTTAGAAATATGAGAGAACGTAGACAGTTGAAAACAAATCAGGATTAGCTGGAGTTCCTCTTTCCCTTTGGCAGTGCATTCTGTCTTGTTTTGAAGAGAAAAGCCCCTGGGCCTTAGTAACATGTCAGCAAATTTGGCAGTAGGTGGTAGGTGCTGGGACAGTAGATTTTAGCAGGGGCGCTGCTATCACTGTTAGGGCTGCAGAGACCTTAGGGGAGATAGACCAGATTTATGTGACCATTTCTTAGAGTTCAGAATTTTTATGTAGGAGAGGTTTTAGGCTATGCAGAAGAAGATGAGTGTGTGTGTGGGGGGGCGGTGTTTGTGTGTGGGTGTTGTGTGTGTAAGGTGGGTGGGGAGGGGGAAAGAGACAGGTGGTGATGGGGTAGGACGGAAAGTCTGTGGAACTGTCCTAAAACTATTTGAATACCAATCACACTTACTTTAACTTCCATTGATTATTTTTTAAAAGCAGAGGGTGGAGAGCTAAAGCTTCCCCCACATCCACCTAAGCTATCTCTTGGGTGCCGCCTTGGTATAGATCGTTTTTAAAATTATTTTTAAATATAGAGCGTCACTCTGTCATCTAAGCTGGAGTGCAGTAGGACAACTGTGGCTCACAGCAGCCTCAAACTTCTGGGCTCCAGGTGATCCTCCCGTCTCAGTCTCCCAAGTAGCTAGGACTATAGGTGTGCATCACCATGCCCAGCTAATTAAAATTTTTTTTTTTTTGTAGAGATGGGGGCCTTGCTTTGTTGTTGTCCAGGCTGTTCTTGAACTCCTGGGTTCAAGCAATCCTCCTGCCTTGGCCTCCCAAAGTGCTGGGATTATAGGCATGAGCCACTGTGCCTGGCCTAGATCCTTTTTTATACTTATTTTCTAGCTGTTTTTATTATCAGTAACTTTTTTTTTTTTTTTTTTTTTGAGACAGCGTCTCACTGTGTCGCCCAGGCTGGAGTGCAGTGGCGCGATCTGGGCTCACCACAAACTCCGCCTCTTGGTTTGAAGAGGTTCTCTTGCCTCAGCCTCCTGAGTAGCTGGGATTATAGGCACATGTCACCATGCCCAGCTAATTTTTGTATTTTTAGTAGAGATGGGGTTTCACCATATTGGCCAGGGTTGTCTTGAACTCCTGACCTCAGGTGATCTGCCCGCCTTGGCCGCCCAAAGTGCTGGGATTACAGGCGTGAGTCACCGTGCCTGGCCGATACTATCAGTAACTCTTCTCTTTGGGAGGCCAAGGTGTGAAGATTGCTTGAGGTCACGAGTTTCAGACCAGCCTGGGTGACATAGTGTGACCCCATCACTACAAAAAAAAATTCTTTTCAAATTTTATTCTCTTGAGGCTTGAGTTACTACTGTTCCCCTCATCTTTTAAGCTGTTTTTAAAAAACTCTCATTATTTGTCCATTGTAATTCTAGCCGCCTTGCTCTCTGGGAAGATAGAGGCAGGGATGGGTGTGTGTGTGTGTGTGTGTGTGTGTGTGTATGTGTGCGCGTTCATGCATGCGCGCAGGTGCAGGTATGTGTGCATGTGTGCATGTTTTGGTGGAGGTGTGGAAGTTGGATTAAAGGGACCAATAGTCTTGGAAGGCAGTCACAAGGTGGCTTGCAGGGATGTGTAAGGGAGGCAGTTGTGATGAAAGAAGGGAGGATAGTTTGTAAGATCATGTACAAAAGCTTTAGGTTTACCACTAGCTTAGAAGCTACCTTTCCATTTTCCTCAAGAGTAAGATAACACAAGAAGTTTGACCCAGATCTTCCATCTGTAGTAGCTCTTCTCTAATTTTAGGGGTAAGATTCAATGGGATGGTAGGCTTTTCAACTCTCCTGTAGAAGCCTGCTTGTTTCAAAACTGGAGGGTAAGTTTGCAGAAAGAAAAGCTCTATTTTTATATAGCCTGAAGGTAATTTTATTTTTCCCCAGGGGACATTGAATAAACCTGAGTATTGTGTGCCTGTATTTTGACTGCGACCTATCAGATGAGATCAGGTATGGAATTTTCCACTTGTGGAGTCATGTGGTATCTCTTCCATTCTGTTTATATTCTATCCAGGTCAAGAGACAACTGCCTTTGAAAGAGAGTGAGTGACTGTTTCCAAAACAGCAAGCATAGGGAGAGCCGCCGGAAGTATTGACGGAAAGCTTGAATTACCTACATGGTAAGTATGTTGTACAGTGAAACCTGGGTGTATGACTGACATGCTTTCTACTTTCCTTTTGTAGATTGATGATGGTCTCCAGCTGTCAAAGAAGATTGTGGTTGCCAAGAGAAAGGTAACCATTTCTCATCCCCTTGAGTGGAATTGGATGCCTCTAGGAGCCCACATTGGCTGGCAGTAGACATGGCCGAATTTACAAGCTACAAGGAGACGGCCTCCAGCCGCCACTTGCGGTTTAAGCTACAGAGTCTAAGCCGCCGCCTTGATGAGTTGGAGGAAGCCACAAAAAACCTCCAGAAAGCAGAGGATGAACTCCTGGATCTCCAGGACAAGGTGATTCAGGCAGAAGGTAGCAACTCCAGCATGTTGGCGGAGATTGAAGTGCTGCGCCAGCGGGTGCTGAGAATTGAAGGCAAAGACGAGGAAATTAAGAGAGCAGAGGATCTGTGTCGTCTGATGAAGGAGAAACTTGAAGAGGAAGAAAACCTCACCCGGGAGCTGAAATCTGAGATTGAGCGGCTTCAGAAACGAATGGCTGAATTAGAGAAGCTAGAAGAGGCCTTCAGCAGGAGTAAGAATGACTGTACCCAGCTGTGTCTGAGCCTGAATGAGGAGAGAAATCTGACCAAGAAAATCTCCTCTGAGCTGGAAATGCTCAGAGTCAAAGTGAAAGAACTAGAATCTTCTGAGGACCGCCTGGATAAAACTGAGCAGAGTTTAGCGTCAGAGTTAGAAAAGCTGAAATCATTAACTCTGAGCTTTGTAAGTGAGAGAAAATACTTGAATGAAAAGGAGAAAGAAAATGAGAAATTGATAAAAGAACTCACTCAAAAACTAGAGCAGAACAAAAAAATGAACCGAGATTATACAAGGAATGCTTCTAATCTGGAAAGAAATGACCTACGGATTGAGGATGGCATCTCTTCCACACTGCCGTCCAAAGAATCAAGAAGGAAGGGTGGTCTGGACTACCTAAAGCAGGTAGAGAATGAAACAAGAAACAAATCAGAAAATGAAAAGAACCGCAATCAGGAAGACAACAAAGTCAAAGACCTTAACCAAGAGATTGAGAAACTTAAGACACAAATCAAACACTTTGAATCGTTGGAAGAAGAGCTTAAGAAAATGAAGTCCAAAAATAACGACCTTCAGGATAATTACCTAAGTGAACAAAATAAAAACAAATTATTAGCCAGCCAACTGGAGGAGATAAAGCTACAAATCAAGAAACAGAAAGAGTTAGAAAATGGAGAGGTAGAAGGGGAAGATGCTTTCCTGTCCAGCAAAGGCAGACATGAGAGGACTAAGTTTAGAGGCCACGGAAGTGAAGCTTCTGTGTCCAAGCACACAGCGCGGGAACTGTCTCCTCAGCATAAGCGGGAACGACTCCGGAACAGGGAGTTTGCTCTCAACAATGAAAACTATTCTCTGAGCAACAGGCAGGTTTCTTCTCCCAGTTTCACCAACAGGAGGGCAGCAAAAGCTTCTCACATGGGGGTGAGTACAGACAGTGGGACTCAGGAGACAAAGAAAACTGAAGACCGGTTTGTACCCGGCTCCTCCCAGAGCGAAGGGAAGAAGTCTAGGGAGCAGCCCTCAGTGCTGAGTCGCTACCCCCCGGCTGCTCAGGAGCACAGTAAAGCGTGGAAGGGGACTTCCAAGCCAGGCACCGAGAGCGGACTGAAGGGAAAAGTGGAGAAGACAACACGAACGTTTAGTGACACCACCCATGGATCTGTTCCCAGTGACCCATTGGGTAGAGCTGACAAGGCTTCTGACACCTCCTCTGAGACTGTCTTTGGCAAGAGGGGACACGTGCTTGGCAACGGAAGTCAAGTAACTCAGGCTGCAAACTCTGGCTGTTCTAAGGCCATTGGAGCCCTGGCCTCATCTCGAAGATCCTCCTCAGAAGGGCTCTCTAAAGGCAAAAAGGCTGCCAATGGCCTTGAGGCTGATAACAGTTGCCCGAATTCCAAGGCTCCTGTTCTATCGAAGTATCCTTATAGCTGTAGAAGCCAAGAGAACATCCTTCAGGGATTTTCAACCTCACATAAAGAAGGGGTTAATCAACCTGCAGCAGTTGTGATGGAAGACAGCAGTCCGCATGAAGCCTTGAGGTGTCGAGTCATCAAATCCAGTGGCAGAGAGAAGCCAGACTCAGATGATGACTTGGACATAGCATCTCTTGTTACTGCCAAGTTGGTAAATACAACCATCACTCCAGAGCCAGAGCCCAAACCACAGCCTAACTCTAGAGAAAAGGCTAAAACCCGAGGGGCACCTAGAACCTCCCTATTTGAGAATGATAAAGATGCTGGAATGGAGAATGAATCTGTGAAATCTGTCAGAGCCTCCACCAATACCATGGAGCTCCCAGATACCAATGGTGCTGGGGTAAAAAGCCAAAGGCCCTTTAGCCCCAGAGAGGCGTTGCGGTCTAGAGCCATCATCAAACCTGTTATTGTTGATAAGGATGTGAAAAAAATCATGGGAGGATCTGGAACAGAGACTACGTTGGAGAAACAGAAACCCGTCTCCAAACCAGGGCCAAACAAAGTGACAAGTAGCATTACTATATATCCATCTGACAGCAGCAGCCCCAGAGCTGCTCCGGGTGAGGCCCTGAGGGAGAGGCACACATCCACTAGCAATATCCAGGTGGGGCTGGCAGAGCTCACATCAGTTAGCAACCATGTCAGCTCCCCTTTTGAGCTCTCCATTCACAAACATGACATCACCCTGCAGCTTGCAGAAGCGGAGAGAATGGCAGATGGGCCCCTGAAGGACAGGCCAGAAACAGTGGTCTCTCGGAGCAGCATTATAATCAAGCCATCGGATCCTGTGGAGAGGAATAGCCATGCACCTCCAGCGGAGACAATCAGGTGGAAAAGCCATAGTGCCCCTTCAGAAGTGGGCTTCTCAGATGCCAGACATGTTACTGTGCGGAATGCCTGGAAGAGTAGGCGAGACTTGAAATCTTTAGAAGACCCCCCAACTCGAATAGGTAAAAACGTGGAATCTACCAATAGCAATGCCTACACCCAGAGGTCTTCCACAGACTTCTCAGAACTCGAACAGCCCAGGTCCTGCCTTTTTGAGCAGGGCACTCGAAGGGTAGGACCAAGTTCAGGGGATGCCCCTGAGCCCTCCTCCAGAAGGACCCAAAGTAGCCTCACTGTGTCAGAGGTGCTTACCCGTCGGAATCGGGTAGGAGACACCATCACTGTCGCAGCCTGGAACCACTCAGCAAGCATGGTGAGTTCCAGCCTCTCTCCCCTCTCTCTTTTCCACAGCTCACTTTTGTTATTTATTGGCACAGGAGGAAGAAGGGGAAGACTGTACACTCAGTGTCTACAGGCAACTGCACAACTCCCTGGATCCGTCTGAACTGCCTGGGAAGCAGGGGCTGCCAGAGTCTGGGCGAGTACGGGCCGAGGAACGATTACGGCCAACCAGGCCCTGTGCTGAGGAGAACTGAGCCCGCTGGGTGTCTGTTGTCTGCCCTCTGCTCCTGCTTCTCAGCTCTTCCACCGTCCTGCCCCACGAAGGATCCAAGGCCAGTTAACCAGGCAAGACACAAGCCTTGGCTGGAAAACTGTGGTAGAGCCGGGCTGTGGCTCAGGTAATTTTTGCCATTTGGCCAGAGGGAATCAGAGACTACAAGCTGGACAGTCACCCAGGCCCAACCTTCCCCAATGCACGAGTCCTCTCTCTCTCCTTGTCCCTGTCCACCAAGTAGTTGGACCATTCTGGCCCCCAAACAAGGGAAGATAAAGTCCCCAGCACACAGCAGGAGTCAAAAATTCTTCTCGGCTCCTTGGTGGGTTGTTTCTGGATCCTAGGGCAGCCTCTGTCTGTGTGGTTAATGTTCTGGTTTCTCAGTCTCCTCACTATATCCACTTCACTCCTCATTTGCCCAATGGGCTCAAGTACCCCATAAGATTTACCAGCCATCAGCTCTATCTAGGGGGCTTTCATTTCTTTCCCCTTGGAGTTCTTTTCTTCAGACTTAAAGCAGAAAGGGGTCTGTGCTGCCTCTAAAGGATTATGAGACTACCCTTTAGGTTGAAGTTTGACCTGGCTCCTGGCTTACCAGTCTCCTGGAAGCAGAGCATGCAGATACTCATGCGGATACCCATTGGAATGACATCATCCCTCCCCAACCCCAGCTCTCTCTGCTCACCTTCCAAAGGCACCTGGAGGTGCAAGCCTCATGCATCTCCTTTCCTGAGCACCAGTAATGCTGCTGGCATCGCCTGCTTTCTCTCCAGTGGCTGGAGACTTCAAGCTGACTTCATTGTTTCCACCTTGGGAAAATCCCTAGGCTAAGCTGGGCCTGACCCAGCATCCTCTGCCTTCTAGGAAGTGCCCAGCAAGAGGGAAAGCAGACCCCTTTAGTCACTCCACAAGCAATAGCTCCATGAGAGGCATGGACTGTGAGACTACTCCCTCCTGTTCCTCCTTCTCCATCCCCCATGGAGGAGGCATCGCACTTTACCAAGCTGATGCATTCCTACAGAAGTGGGCCCCGGATTTCTGCAAGTCGACTATCATGATGACTTCGCTGGAGGAAAGGTGATACGTACATACGCATTGAGGGCCTCAGCTTTATATAGTTCAAAATGCAGCAAACTTTTCAGAAAGCCACGTAAATAAATTGGTTAGGTTCCTTATACCAGTCACATGGGGAAGTTGAAAAGAATTGTATATTCTTGGCAGTGCTTTTTCTTTAGCATTCTGTCAATTCAAAGAAGGGATCCTCTTTCAAAGGCTACCTTTATGAAGTAGACACTATTGCCCTCAGAATGAGAGAACATTAAACTACCAGTCTGGTAAGCTGGATTTTTTTCCCCATGGCTTTACTTCCTTGCTGTGTGACCTTGGGTGAGTCATTGTCTTCTTGGAGCCTCAGTTTCCCTGTCTGTAAAATGAGTTCTTTGAAATGGATGATCTCTAAGGGCACCAAATCTGGTATTCTAAGGTTCTCCTGTTTTCACCATCTATAATAGTATGGGATGATTTTTGCTTGTGGAAGGTATCATCCGTGTGGGTTCTTCCCTCCTGCCCTCAATTGTTTTTCTGGGCCTTGTTTTTTAGTTTCTGTATGTTTTAATCTCATGGGGATGAGCTCAGAGAAGCTCCGTGGGCCTGTTTCCCAATCTGCAAAGTGTGAAGGGATTAGATGGGATGGTCTCTGAGGCTCTTTGTGGCATCAGCCTTGCCCAGTGCCACACAGTATCTCCTGGCGTTCTAGGAGTCTAGGTATTATGGAAAGTACCCAAGTCTGTGTATCTCCTGTTCCTGTGCATCTCCTATGAATTTCCTGGCAAGAGGAAGACTCAAGACTTCCTCCAGAGGAATTTGTCTTCTCTGCCTTCACTCAGCATGGGAACCAGTGTTCATCCTGACCTTGTCTGTATCAGATTTGGCAGTGAGGAGGCTTGGGGAGCACCTACCTTACTTTCAGGGACAGGAATCTATTGCTCATACTTCTGCTTCCCAGAGTTTTGCCAATCTAAAGGCATTGTCATGTGGCCTGCCTTTCCTGTCCACATCCCCACCTCTGATGCTCAAGATGCTATTTCCAAGATCTCTTACTGCTGCTTCTCCTGGCTTACTGGCCAGAAACTAGCTCACTCAAGGCTGCCATCCTTCACTTGCAGCCTCCCTGCCATTCTCCTTCACTGGTTGGCAACCTTGAGAGTTCAAAGAAAATCAACCTCTGTGGTGGTCAACTAAAGGTATTAGGAAACTAAGTCTGTGGCTCTTCTCTGCTGATGGAAACAGAAGGGCGCCAAGCCATGCCTAAAAAGATCTCGCCAATAATTCTTGTCTTTGAGTGTTGGAGCCCTGGATTCTGGTGCTATAGCTCCTGGTGCCAAAGTCTGGATCTTTCCACATTTCAGCAGCACCAACATCTGCTGCTACTCAAAATGTCCTGTTGAAGAGGGACAGCTGTGATGCCCTTTTGCTGGGGCTGCCATCTTGAAATCTGAGTGCAATAGGATTTGCTTGTAACAGTTATTTCAGGATATTTTGTTTCTTTAATCTGCACACTTTCTAGATAGATTTTATTTTTAAGTGTCCTCAGCATTGCAGAAAATAACATTGTAATAGCAAGTAAAGGCTGGAGGCTGTTTCTCTGGGCTTCAAATGGCTGGCAAGGCTGGCTCTCAAATCCCAAAGTTGGGAGGCATGTTTCTGAAAAGCAACTGAGGTGTGACTGTTTGGACCCAGGCCTCATCATCAGGGGTCCTGGAGGAAGCCTCCAAGTAGAGGGGAGACCTGGTAGTTGAATAGTTGTTTAATCAAGCCAAATAGTCCCACTGCCCCCGGTCAACAAACCCACTTTTATGACAGTTTTCTTCCGCAGCTTGGCTCTTAAATTTTACTGGCAGGTGTATGGTTGTTGGAGGGTTCCTAGTGAGTTGGGGGACCTGGCAATAGAGCTGCTTGGTTGGAGGAAGTGAAGCTGGCTTAGTACCAGCAGCTGATCTCTTCCACGTGCTGCTGCTTTTTTTGCCACTCTGATACTAAACCAGAGAAAGCTGCAGGTGGATAAAGAAGCTGTGGCTGTTTTTTGCTTTTGGGTGGCAATGAGAAAGAGTCACAGTGTGGGTTAAAGGGATCTGCAGTGGGGCCAAGGATGCCACCCCACCCTCAGCTGTAGGCAAGCTTGCACATAAATAACCCCCGTCAGTGGAGTGTTCGGGATGCAGGGGGCACTATAGTGTTCTTGGACTTGTCGTCCTGGGGCAGTTTTAGTTCTTTATATTTAGTGGGTCAGTGCCAAGTGCTACCACTTCCCAATAAAGGAATGGGGACCCAGAGGCTGGGTCCCTGGCTACCTTGTTATGAGGTTTTGTTATTTCTCTGACAAGATTGCTTTGGAAAGAGCTGCTTTTAGGGATTATTTTTTGAATACCCCGAGTGGGGAGCAGGGTTCTCCTCAAAGCCTCACAACCATAGGATCATAGGAAAGGGGCCCTATTTTCCTGCTGCTTCCCAGCTCAGAACATATACTGAATGGAATGTATTTTTAAGAGAATAAAGTCTATTTTTTTGTATTTTAAAGATTGAGAGGGCTAAGAAAGTAGCCCTCAAATAAACTGTTATTGCATTATAGGCCCCTTTGTTGGGGGCAGCCTGTTGGTCCACACCTACTTGCTCAGGCAGGTGCTCTGGTCTCTCTCACCCCTGCCCCTTAGAGTCTAGGTGCAGCAGCTCCAAGCATGGGACCAAGGAGGCCAGAACCTGTCGCTGGAAACCAGGGCAAAGCAGTGGCTCAGGGCTCCTTGGGTGCATGTGTATCATTGGAGCTGCCTGTCTGCATGTATCCTCTGGCGCGAATGCTCTCTGTTGGCTCTGCAGTACAATATGTAACCAATAAAGCTCCCTCGTTTCCGTATACTCTGTGCGAGTCTGTGATGCCAGTTTTGTCAATGTCATCCCTGTGTATCATCTGTCTTCTATGCGTTGGCGCAGCTCTAGTATATTTATTTATTTCATTGTGTAATACTTAAAATTGGGTATTTTACCTAACCAATTACTGATACTGCAAGGACTGGAAACATTAACTGCCCTGATCCTGGTGTGCAGATTCTTTCCATTACTGCCACGAATTCTAAGACTAGGGGGGGAAAAGCCTTCTCCGTTTTCATCTTCCAGTCAGATCACCAATATATATAATGATGTCCCTTAACTCACAGTAAGAAAGAATAAAACCACATTTAAGGGACATTACTTGGATTTGCAGTAACAGTGTTTATCATCTATCTGTCAGTCAGTCAGGAGCCCCTGGGAAGGAACCAGCATGTAACATGTTTTTATCATCTTATATGGCAAAAGGGACTTTGCAGATAAGGATGCTGGGATGAGGCAGAACATCCTAGATGATCCAGGTGGGCCTTAAATGTAATCACAGGTAGTATCCTTTTAAGAGAGAGACAAAAGATTTGACTACAGGAGAAGGCAATGTGATGATGGAAGCAGAAACTGGAGTTATGTGCTCTGAGGATGGAGGAAGGAGCCACGAGCCTTCCCACACCTAGAAGCTGAAAAGAGCAAGGAAATGAACTGATCCTCCCTGCTCTGAGAGCCTCTGTAATGAATGCAGCCCTGTGTACCCATTTTAGACTTTAAGCTTCCAGAACTTTCGAATAGATTTCTGTTTTTTTAAGAGCCACTAAGTTTGTGGCAATCTGTTAAACCAGCTGTTACCTAAGCCCTTGATCCTATGTAGTGCGCTTCCCAAAATGTACACCACCACCTTTAGTAGAATTGGGAAGTTTTAGCACATACCCATGGAGGGAATCAGGAATAAAGGCAGACTGGTCTCCCAAAGGCTCAGACTTTGTTTCAGCTCTTTTGTGTTCTATCTTGAAAGTGCATCCAAAGTTTCCTAATAACCATGTTCTTGGCACACCACCACACTCCACCCCCACCCAAGTGAGGAAGCCTAGTCCGACTGACCAGGAAGTCCACTGCTTCTACAGGACCGGCCCCCCTACCTTATCTTCTGACCTGATCAAACCATTTTTCTCTTTTATATGAACATCTTCTTCCTTATTTAAACATGGAGAAAACATGTATTACTATTGCCATAGGATAAACTTGGCATTTCCAAAGGAGTAATGCCCCCATCTTGTATGTAACTCCAACTCAAAGGAACAAAAGAGAGGGCCAATTTTATATGAAGTTTTATTCTCAAAATATAAAAAAAAAACAAAAACCCCACACACCAAGGGACTAAGATGATGTTAT